TCAGGGAACCCACATGGGTACTCTAAAACAGTCATTCAGGGACCCCACGGGGTCATGTGGGAGGGAGACAGATCCCAGAAAGAGCACAAGTGAGTCATTACCAAAAACTCCAAGGCCCGCACACCGGACGCACATACCCAGCTAGGGGCAGACTCAAAGATCCCAGCCCTTATCTTCTCCCCATATCAGAGCTCGGAAGCCAGAAATCTTCCTAAGGCAGGTGAAAGCAAGCCGAGCCCCACTGCTGAAGGACAAAGCCACAGGAAGCCTGATGACATCTTTCCTCTGAGGCTTCCAAACGATCACCCCAAATTGCTTGCTGATACTGGGAAGAGTGGCCATGAACTCTCCATTGCTCTGCTGGCTGTGGAATGTTTGCTCAGCACAGGAAGCATTTAAGGAGAAAGTCAAAGTAGCCAAAAGGCAAACCAGATGGTGGTGGACATGTGGGTGACAGAGCATCCTGCATTTGTTGCCTCGGGGTGCAGCCCCAAAGATAAAGCCAGCAGTGTGCAAATGACAAATGCTACCCCACCTCCGCCAGGCAGCCAGAGCCAGGGCCGAAGGACGCGGAAAGGAACTGGTGTGGAAACCTGCCCAGGAACCGCACTCTCAACTGAGAAGAGTCCGGGGCGCGTCCCCGCCCGGCCGCCCGGCTGTCACTCAAGCTCTCCTGAACTTCCCCGCCCGACTCGGGGAGGGGTCGGGGAAGAGGCTCTGCGACGCGGGCGAGGGGGCTCGCCCCATGGCCGGCCTTACAAGGCCAAGAGGGCGCGCGCCCCCGGGGCGAAGCCAGCGGCCCGGCGGGGGCGACGGCCACGCAGTGAGCGGAGGACGCGCCGAGGCGGGCGGGGGTCTCTCCCTGCGCCGCCGCGTGCGCCCCCGGGGGCGGGGCGCCCGCCCTCCCCCTGGCTGCCGGGCCTCACGTTGTCGATGACCACAGGCTGGTTGGCGATGATGTCGTAGGACTCCATGGCCGGGCCGCGCCGGCCCTGCCCAGCAGGCGGGCTGCAGGAGGCACCGGATGGGCGGGCGGGCGGGAGGACCGGGACGGCGGCGGCTCCCGACGCGGCGCCGCTGCCCTCCCTCCCCGAGCCTGCAGCCTACGCGAGCCCCGCGGGGCTTTCTGGAGGGCGGGCCCGGCGGCCAATCATCGCTCCCACCTGGCCCGATTGACAGCAGGTGCCCGGGGCTGGCTGCGCGAAGGGGGCGGGGCCTCCGGAGGCTGGCCAGCCAATTGAGGTCGTCCGGAAAAAAGTGGTCGCGGCGTTGCCAAGGTAGGCTGCGCAGTGTCTGGGATGATGTCATGATATTAACATGCCTTTGTTTGCTTCACTGGAGATGAAATTGTGCTCCAAGTGTTTTCCAAGGTTCCGTATGACCCATCATTTGATGAAACAAGAACAGCAGTCAGATCCATTACAAAGAGAGACACACAAAAAAGCAAGTATATGTCGTTAACCTGACATGTGTACCTTAATCACAGCCATGGTTTATTTTCCCTTAGGCTATTCCCAACAGAAGAGCTTGAACAATGCTGCATTTGCATCAGGTTCAAATGAGCGAGAGGAACATTTGGCTAAAATATTTGGTAAGTAGCCTCCTGCTATGAAGCCTTTAGCCAATGTTTTTTGTTTTTCTCTTTTTGGAGATAGACACTTAAGGAAACTTTTATCAGGTCATTGACTAACTTCAGAGATAAGAAAACAGAAAATTCAGCACTTTCACACAACAAGAAGTACGCACTTTGCAAAACTAGTTTGGAAAAGTTACAAAAAGATGGCTTCAGCCTTCAATAAGCAAAAATCAACAATCACTGAAAGAGAGGATTAGATTTCCAGAGTTATCAAAATGTAATACACAGAATGTCCATCTCTCAACGTAAAATTATAAAACATACAAAGAAACAGGAAAGGATGGCTCATTCACAGGAAAAAGGAATTTGGCAGAACTTGTTCCTGAGGAAACCTGGGAATTAAAATTATTACACAAGATGTTAAATCAACCATCTTCAAAATGTTCACTGAACTAAAGGAGACCATGAACAAATAACTTAAGGAAATCAGGAAAACAATGTATAAATAAAATAATATCAATAAAGAGATAGAAATTATTGAAAAGAGCCAAAGAAAAGTTCTAGAGCTGAAAAGTGTAATAAATGAATACTTGGCACATGCCTGTAATCCCAGAACTTTGGGAGGCCGAGGCAGATGGGTCATGAGGTCAGGAGATGAAGACCATCCTGGCTAACACGGTGAAATCCCGTCTCTACTAAAAATACAAAAAATTAGCAGGGCGTGGTGGTGGGTGCCTGTAGTCCCACCTACTCGGGAGGCTGAGGCAGGAGAATGGCATGAACCCAGGAGGCAGAGCTTGCAGTGAGCCGAGATCGCGCCATTGCACTCCAGCCTGGGCAACAGAGCAAGACTCTGCCTCAAAAAAATAAAAAAAAAAAGAAAGGATCAGCACACTTGAAGATAAGACATTGAAAGTATCCAGCCTGAGAAGCAGAAAGAAAAAAAAAAAAGAAAATGAATTGAACATGTGGGACTTGTGGGGCACCATCAAGCATACTAAAATATACATTATGGGAGTCTCAGAAGGGAAAGACAGAGAGATATGAAGACAATGTTTGAATGAAGAATAGCCCCAAACTTCCTGAATATGTTGAAAGACATGAATGTGCACATTCAAGTTACTCAATGAACTCCAAGCAGAATACTCAGAGATTCACAGTGAAACACATTATTAGCAAATTGTCAAAATCCAGACACAAAGAGAATCTTGAAAGCAGTAACAGATAAGTGACTCAGCATAAAAGGAACCCTCAATAAAATTCACCACTCATTTCTCCGCAACAACCACAGAGGGTAGGAGGCAGTAGGATGGCACATTCAAAGTTCTGAAAGAAAAATAATGTAATCAGCAGGGCATGGTGGCTCATTCCTGTAATCCCAGCACTTTGGGAGGCTGACGTGGGCAGATCACTTGAGCCCAGGAATTCGAGACCAGCCTGGGCAATACGGCAAAACCCTGTTTCTACTAAAAAAAAAAAAAAAAAAAAATTAGTTGGGTGTGATGGTGCACACCTGTAGTCCCAGCTATTCAGCACACTGAGGTGGGAGGATCACCTGAGCCTGGGAAGTCCAGGCTGCAGTGAGCTGAGATTGCCCCACTGCATTCCAGCCTGGGTGATGGGAGTGAGATCCTTTCTTGGAAAAAAAAAAAAAAAGTAAAAAGGAAAATACTGTCAAGCAAGAATTCTCTATCTGACAAAATTATCTTTCCAGAATAAAAGAGAAACAGAACATTTTCAGGTAAACAAAAGCTGAGAGACCCGCCTTATGAGAAATGGCAAAGAGAGCCCTTCAGGCTGAGATGAAGGGACATTTAACAGTCACTTGACATAAGAAAAAAAAAAATGCTGGTAAAGGTAACTACTAGCTCTAAAAGTCTTATTGTACTTTAGGTTTCATCTATAACTTCTGCCTTTTAAAAATATGATTTAAAAGGTGAATGCATGAAATAATAATTACACATCTGTTAATGGTCATACAGTGTATAAAGATAGACTCTGTAATAACAACAATATAAAGGGAAGGGAATAGAGATATATGTGTGCAGAGTGTTTGTATACTATT